GGAAAAACTGTTTGAGAAAGAAAAATATGAATGTTGTCTTACCTTTCAAATTTTATTAAGCTTATGACCATGTGAACACATCTCTAGGTCCTCCCAGGTCCTTGGAAGTGACCTATAAAAGTGCAGGGCTCTGGAGATTAAGCTGCATTTCATAGTAAACTCACAATCGCATATTCAGTAATCTCTCCTTATCTGTGGGAGATATGTTCTAAGACCCTCAGTGATGACCTGAAATCACAGATAATACTCAACACTATATGCCCTTAAAATAGGCACAAGAAGAGATTAACAACAATTCATAAAAAAGAACAATAATATACTTTAGTAAAAGTTACGTGAATGTGGTTTCTTATTCTCAAAAGATCTTACTGTACTATACTTGCCTTTTTTCTTCTTGCAATCTGTTAACCTGATAACTAAGAGGGCTGCTAAGTAACTAATGGGCAGGTAATCTATACAGCGTGAATACACAGGGCAAAGGAAGGATTCACATCCCAAGCAGGTTGAAGCAGGACAACACGAGATTTTATCATGCTACTCAGAACAGTGCACAATTTAAAACTTATGAATTATTTATTTCTGGAATTTTCCATTTAATATTTTTGGACCTTTGTTGACCACAGGTAACTGAAACGCTGAAAGTGAAACCTTGGGTAAGGGGGACTACTGAAATAAAAAGACATGAAGCAAGGAGCAGATTGGTTAATCGTTTCATTGTTGTTAGTGAAATATATCGTAACATTGTGCATGGATTCTTCTGTTAAATATTAAACCACGTGTATTTTTTAAACAACTAGTCTTCAAATACTTTAAATATTTAAAAAATCACGTCTTGACAATATGATATTTAATTGAAGAAGTTACTGCAAAATGTACTTGTGTTTACAGGTAGAATATTTGAAAGCTTTTTGATCTTCACATCCTTGAGGATTCAGTGCAGCTTTACTCAATCAGGATCATGCCTAGGTACATGAAACTGTATTGTTAAATACTTGGTTGATAAGATTTAGATTTCTTTTTTCATCTTCTGTTTTAGAAGCATTTATATTCTCTTAAAGTCTGATGGTTAGGTTTCTAACTTTTCCAGTATTTGGATTGGTAAATGTACTACTTAAGTTACATAAATGCTTTATTATTGGTAATGGCACATATAAAATCTCAATGCATTTATATGACTCTCTAGTAATTTGTTATACAAAGAGTACAGAAAACAGTGATTTACCATAGACTATTGTTTACATCTGAATCTATTTGTTCAACTCTTTTATTACCATTGCCTTGTTTGGCTCATATAAATTTTATTTAATTTTTCTTTCTAACTAATCACAATGATACCAAATTGTAGTATATAGTTTTATTTGTAGCATAGATTGCTCTCTAAAAATATGTACCATGAGTACATGTGTAAATCAATGAACATCAACTTAAACAGTAGCTATTTCATGTGAACTACACACATTCTTGTCAAGAAACAGGAGTAAATGGCTGAGGCCCAGGCATAATTCCTTGGAAGTGACAATGCCAAAATGCCCAAGGAAGCTCTTGGCAGGGCTACTCATTTGTTTTCACATATTTATCTATTTGTTCCCTTGGTTTCAAGGCTTTAAACAGAAATTCAGAGCATTTTCATGGTATCTGGGCATCATTACAATATTTACTAAAAGAGAAGTCCTAAACATGGTCATTTTATGGGAGAAATCAGTAGCACATGGTGTTTATGCAATGTTATATATGATTTTACTCATTATGCCAACTGTATTAAGGGGATTCCATCTTTCTTTGGGCCCTCATCAGGCTACCACGATATACAATGAGTGGTATACTTAAGCTCTGGCTGAATTGTTCTGTAATGTAATCTGACTCAAGGAGAACAAATGGAGAGGGTCTTTGTCATTCTACTGTGTCATGTGAATTTTCTCTGTTTCTGGAGTCTAAGTTGTTCTGTTTTTCACCTGCTATTTGAGAAATTTTTTACAATTTTCGTGTCATAAGCCAGAATGCAATGGGATGAATATGGAGCCTTTCTTTTTATACACTCTCTTGAAACTCTTCATGAAAAGCTTTCTTATTGAATTGTTTCATTCTAGCTTGAATATCGAAATGGAATGTGTTACGATAAATTCATAAGTACGTTTCTATTATTATACTATTTATATAGTTATGACACATTGTGAATTGAATGAAAGGTCTTATAAAATTCTGAAAAGCTGTGCTGTTGCTTGTGTATTATTTATTTATATCTCTAAAATTATCCACTGACTGCAAATTGTCCGTAAGGGACATATTCAATGTAAAACAATCATTCCCAGAACTAAAAAAGGTCTAAAAATTTCTTTTGAATTTTCTTTCTACTACAAATTTTTGCATAAGAACAGAAACAGTAACTTCTTTCTAAAACAACAATGGAATCTCAATATCAAAATTAGTCTGGTTAAGTACAGCATGACTGTAGGCCTAGCTGCTTGGGAGGCTGAGGTGGGAGGATCACTTGAGGCTCAGAGTTTGAGGCTGCAGTGTACTATAATAGTGCCTAGGAACAGCCACTGTACTTGAAGCTGGTCAGCATAATGAGACCACATCTTTCTCAAAAAAAAAAAAATCTGATGCTCAGTATCAATCATTTAAAAATAAATGAATGAATGATCATGGGACAGAAAAATGATAAATTCTGTATTCAATCTACATTTGAACTTATATTTTTGTTACATCTCTGCAAATTATTTTCATGGGTTTAAGTATTTTTAATTCATTTTATTTTTATTTGCAAAAACATTGCACATACATCTAATTTTTAAAAATTTTCTGGGATCATAAGACTACATGGTTAAAATATTCTATTATACTTTTATAGCAGATTCAATCAAAATAAGATAATTACTGAATAAAATGTAAACATTGACTAGAAATGTCCCTTTTAATGAAATCAATAGGCATCCTGTATATCTATAGATGAATAATTTTTAGTGCTAGTTAAGCAGATACAGGTTTTTGTCTCAATTATATTTCTTTCTTGGTTTTTCTTGGTTTTTAATTGAGGTACGTGCTGAGTAACTTGTTCACATAATAAAGTAGATGACAGTGGAAAGTATTTTATTTTCAGTATTAGTCAATTATTTGAACTTGCCAAAAATCACATAATGATTTATTATCAAAAATTATTTGTAATGATCTGTGGACTGACAATTCACTTGAATCTTCCCTCAATATTGTGAAGAGCAGAAAATTGGAAACCATCTGATTAACAAAAAGATTATTTCTAGTCAATAAACTTAGCATTTCTGAGAAGTGTCTCAAAAACATTTACCAAAACTTAAAAAATGAAAATAACTATACTGCCTTTTTATCATTTAGAGGCAAAAAATCAAAAAATTAAAATACAGGTATACTTCTACTTATTGCATTTCACTTTATTGCACTTTGCAAATACTGCATTAATTACAAATTGAAGGTTTGTGGCAACCCTGCCTTCAGAAACTCTGTTGGCACCATTTTTCATGACAGCATGTGCTGACTTTGTGTCTTGTGTCACATTTTGGTAATTCTCACAGTATTTCAAACTCTTATTGTTATTATATCTGTTATGGTTATCTTTGATGTTGCTATTATAATTGTTTTTGGGTGCCATGAACTGTGCCCATATAAGAGGGTAAGTTTAATGTTGTGTGCATTATCACTACTCCATAGACCAGCTGTTCTGCTATCTCTCCCCCTCTCCTAGGGCCTCTCTACTGTCTGAGATACAACAGTATTGAAATTAGGCCACTTAATAAACCTACAGTGGCTTCTAAGTGTTCAAGTGAAAGGAAGAGTTGCAAGTCTCTCATTTGAAATCAAAAGCTAGAAATGATTCACCTTAATGAGAAAGGTGCTGAAAGCACAGGCTGAAAGCTAGGTGTCTAGCACTAAGGTTAGCCAAGTTGTGAATGCAAAGGAAAAGTGAAGAAAGTTTTAGAAGTTTGGATACAAGATCAAACCACCCACAACATTCCCTAAGCCAGAGCCTAATCCAGAGCAGGGCCCTAACTGTCTTCAATTCTACTGAAGGTAAGGAATCTGCAGAAGAGAAGTTTGAAGCTCATAATAAAAAAATTTAAATACATTTTGTAAGCTTACAGCTGCCGTACATAATGACTCCTCTGATGAATCTGGGAAAAGGAGATGGAAAATCTTCTGGAAAGGATTTGCTATTCTAGATAACATCACGATCATTCACTGTTATGGGAGGAGGTCAAAATACCAACATTAACAGAAGTTTGGAAGAAGTTTATTTCAATCCTCATGGGTGACTTTAAGAGGCTCAGGACTTCAGTGAAGTAAGTAACTGCAGATGTGGTAGAAATAGCAACTGAGTATTTCTTTATCTCCTCTCTGCTGTAGGTCCTGTAAGTAGTGTTTTGGTGAATAAATACGGCAGCCGGCCGGTGGTGATAGCAGGAGGCTTATTATGCTGTCTTGGAATGGTGTTGGCCTCCTTTAGTAGCAGCGTGGTACAGCTGTACCTCACTATGGGATTCATTACAGGTAAGCCATTTAGTCTTCAGCTTATTCTTAACGTTTTCCCCCACTTTTGTTTTGTTCTTTTTAGGTTTAGGTTTAGCCTTCAACCTGCAACCCGCCTTAACCATAATTGGCAAATACTTCTATAGGAAGCGACCCATGGCAAATGGATTGGCCATGGCAGGAAGTCCTGTTTTCTTAAGTTCATTGGCTCCTTTCAATCAGTACCTTTTTAATACTTTTGGCTGGAAAGGAAGCTTCCTGATTTTGGGAAGTCTACTTTTGAATGCCTGTGTGGCTGGTTCCCTCATGAGACCCCTTGGACCCAATCAAACCACTTCTAAGTCTAAAAATAAGACTGGCAAAACAGAAGATGATTCAAGCCCAAAGAAAATCAAAACGAAGAAATCAACTTGGGAAAAAGTTAATAAGTATTTAGATTTCTCCCTTTTTAAGCATAGAGGATTTCTGATATATCTGTCTGGAAATGTCATTATGTTCCTAGGTTTTTTTGCCCCCATTATATTCTTGGCTCCATATGCTAAAGACCAAGGAATTGATGAGTACTCGGCAGCTTTTCTGCTATCTGTTATGGCTTTCGTTGATATGTTTGCTAGGCCTTCTGTAGGATTAATTGCAAACTCCAAATATATTCGACCTCGAATTCAGTACTTCTTCAGTTTTGCAATCATGTTCAATGGAGTGTGTCACCTCTTGTGCCCACTGGCACAGGACTACACAAGCCTGGTATTATATGCTGTATTTTTTGGCCTTGGATTTGGGAGTGTTAGCAGTGTTCTCTTTGAAACTCTCATGGACCTCGTGGGTGCACCAAGATTTTCCAGTGCCGTCGGACTTGTCACAATTGTGGAGTGTGGCCCAGTTCTTCTTGGCCCTCCTCTTGCAGGTAAGAACGTTTTTCATCAAGGAAAATGTAAATGCCAACTTAAAAGATGTTCTTTGTCTTCTAGGTAAATTGGTGGATTTAACTGGAGAATATAAATACATGTACATGTCCTGTGGGGCTATTGTGGTAGCAGCAAGCGTGTGGCTGCTCATTGGCAATGCTATCAACTATAGATTGCTTGCAAAGGAAAGGAAGGAGGAAAATGCAAGGCAGAAGACCAGAGAATCTGAACCCTTGAGCAAATCTAAACATTCGGAAGATGTTAACGTCAAAGTTTCAAATGCACAGAGTGTAACCTCAGAAAGAGAAACTAACATTTAACAAGAATCACATCTCTGATTTCAGTGTTTATGACTTTATCTAGGAGTTTGTTTTTCATTTTGTTTTTTTAAAGTATTAGAAAAGGTTTTAGCTGAAATGAGGAGTCACAATTAAGGATGGAGGTGATATTTTCCTCAATGGCAAATTTTAAATTAGTTTTTAAAAACTTACTTATTTGGGTAGTTAAATTTTGAGATTATGCATAGAAAGAATCCATGCTATAGGTTTATTTCCATACCTGACTCTGGGTGTGGTGGTTAAAATACTAATTTTAAAGTCTTCCAGTGACTTTCGGTCTTGGTTATATGGAGAATTCTGAATCCCAAACCCCTGGTTTAAGTAGGTAGAAGGAGGATGCCTAATCCTACAAAGTGACCCTTTATACATTTCATTTTTTATTTGATATTAAAGTATGAGATAGAGTTGAGAGACAATTAATTATCCCCTCTTACACACAAACACACATACTCCCACATACTTACCCACATGTACACAGAGTATCTGGAGAATAAAACCCAAATTCAAAAAAAAAAATGATAATTTATTTTTAAGGTAAAAATAATCCATGAAGATAAAAGAAACATATGTCTGCGTGCTACTTTACAATGTTGGTTTTAAAGATAAGCACATGGGTAAAAATGAGGGTGATCCTTATTCAAAAATAACATCTGACTACTATAAAAATATTTGCATATATAAGTTTGACAAAGAAAAGAAAATCAATGTTAAACCATTAAATCTGAGCACTGTTAGACTTGATTAATCCATGCACATGATTTTTTTTGAGTAGGGAGCATTAGTACCTGGTGCTAGAGAATAGAACCCTCAAATAATTTTTAGAATTCTTACCTAATATGTAAAAGTCTGCATGACTCTTAACAATGAGTCACATCCATTGATTTTACAGGGATTTTAGTTCGTAATCCAGAAAGTAATAATCAGGGATTTTATTTTAATCAGGCATCAATCCAGATTCACTGTTATACTGAAATATCAAAGTAAAATCCTAGTTGGCAGGATTGTAAGTAGACCGAATTCTAATTTTTCCCAACACATAGTGGTAATTGGAGGTTACTGTTATGAATACTCCATCTGACTACGACTAAGAGAGTGAGGGGTGGTTTTAATGAACCCTCTAAGCTCTCTCAGTTCCTTCCCTTCCACAAAATGCAAGAGCAAAAGCAAACTACAAACAGGCCTTGTGCTCAACCACTGGAAATGCCTCCTGGGATAAGAATGGCAGCACTTGAAAATTCTGCCCTCTACTGATGAGACTTCCTGCTGCCTTTGGACATAACTAAGCCAGGAAACTTTAAAAGCCTTCTAGAAATAGAGGCACTGTATGACTTGCAATCGTAGGTATAGTTTATAACCTGATAGCAAAAAACTTGAAATATTGCAGCCCAGTTTAATTCAGCACTTTCCCATTTTCATAACTATGTGAAAACATCTGGGAATTTGAATCACTCCTGAATACAGAGGCATATTCTTTTTAAACTATAAATACCATTTTGAGTGAGAAAGTACTTTTAAACAAGAAAGAAATTGTACATTATGACTAAAGTTATAAATACAATATTTATATCTATAAATCTGAAGTTTAACATGATTAATTTAAAAAGTATTTAGTGCTTGACAAAGTAGTGTCACTCTTAAGATGTCAAAGGGAATTAGCCATTTTTTTTATTGTAATAAAGGCAGGTGCTATTTTTTTCTGGTGAGATTGCACCTGGATACCAGGCTTTTGTAATAGTTAACATTAAACATTTGATTCATAAAGTTAATTCACTGCTTAAGCATGTGGCTCATATTTAGGAAGCTATATAAAATTCAGTTTTTCATTTAACATTTGCTCTTTTGCATATGAAGAGATATTTGTATTTTTCAAATGTTAAGTAAAACAAGATGTGCCAATATCATAGGTAAATAAATTAGGGAAAATGTGGGACTTTATGGCTGTTTTTAATTTAGTTTCACCCGATCTTGATTCTTGAATTAGCTATGTTTATATTTTTAGTTCTTTTTTATTCAACTCAGATTTGTCAAGAAATGTAACCTCTAAATTGTGTAGTACCTCTCCAATCATAAATTTTCAAAAAAAAATTCTACTTTCCAAAAAGTGTCTTGAATTCTCTGAAAAGGCACATTAAACTAATATGAACATCAGATACCAGGGGGAAATAAATGGCAAAGTAATAATCATGAGGTTTTAGGTCAAAGACTACATTATATATATTTTTTATTACCTTCTAGTAGAGACATCCTCCTGGGTGCATTTCAGTGGCCTTCTCCAGGGAGGAGGTTTATTTACTTACTGATGAGTTTCTCGTCACGTCAAAACCAGTTCACATTTGTCTGGCTGCTCTTTGGTTGTCTTCATTCGTTATTTATTTCTAACACTGTATTAAATTGTTAGAAAAGAAAGTAAAACTTGCACATTCAAAGCACATGATTTGTACAGTCACACCTGGCAGTAGCACTGCACAGTTACAAATATGCACACACGTTAACTGCTATGCATAAATATTGACAGTTAAACCAGAACACAATTGAAACAGTGACATAAATACCTACAGGATTCAGAATTGTTCCAGGGTAATATAAATTATTCTACTTGTTCACTCTCCCCACCCTCTTGAACTTGTTAGAAGATTTGCTGCTTTAGCAGAATCTTTCCAAGATTGAGAAAAGTGTATCAACCTAGGATTTTCATTACTATATAGTCACATAAATGGAGGAGGAGATATATTTGGCTTCTGCCTCTGCAACAATTAGTATGAACATATTTCTTTCTCTAGGGAATAATAGGTTTTAAACATTTGAGATATCATGAAGCAAAGTCAGGGTATACCACTACAATCCCCACTAATCTCTATTCCCACATTATGAAATTGTACAGAAGAAAGGGTGTCATTAAATCAAGGTATCCAGATAATTCATGGCTACTTTAACTATTTTTTCATTCGTGTTAACTGAGCCCCCCATATTTTTTACTACTTAACCTTAAATATGCCATCACTAATTTATGAATAGAACATTGTGTTTGCACTTTTCCTGACCTATCCTCACCCCCTTTCCTGATCCTTTTTGCATTCACCTAGCACACCTTAAGAGACAAAAAATCAGGTTTTAGTGTATTTCACATTGGAAGACATGATGTTTTCTCAGTATAAATCTACAGGACTCATAAACAATCACTTTTTTGGTGCCAAGTTTCAACCCTTTAGCTCATGGACTCATTGGCCTCAGCCTAATACTAAGAAACAAGTAAAATAATTAGATTTTCTATGTTTGAATGTGCACTTTAAAAAATCTAGATAATTTATACTCATTCTTTTCTGGCTGTACAACATGACAATCAAGAATATAGAAAAGAAGACTAAAAGATATATGATATAAATGTAAGTTTTTATGTAGATGACATAAATATGAAGAGATATTCTTGGTCAGTTGGTTGAAACATTTTTTATCTAAAACACCTTTAAAAAATCCCTTTCATATGTAGAATGTGGAAGGCTTTTAATAAAACAAAAATTATTATTTTTAGGCTTAATTTAATAGGGAGATTGGATGCATAGTGGAAAGGGAACTAATATTTATATGTTATGCATTTTGCTTATGTAATGCCTTTCAATATGAAAACCAAAACCATGGCAGAATTATTACTAGCTTGATATGACAGATGAGTGAAAACAAAAAACAAGCTCAGCAGACTACCCAAAGTTAAAAGGTAGTATGAACCAAAATTAAAACTCAGGTTTACGTAACCAGAAAGATCCCCGAGGTGTTCACTACCGTGCTGCCTCCCAATAGAGGCCAGAGAAGCAAAGGAAGATAAAATATAGGTACAAAAAAGATACATCCTATATAGTAAAACAATTAGGTTTAACTGTAACTTGTATTATGATTTATTTAGTGTTTATTAGAGAACTGCATTTGCTAGAACCTGAATATGTAATTTCTTTCTTTCTTTCTTTTTTTTTTTTTTTGAGACTGAGTCTCGTTCTTGTCGCCCAGGCTGGCGTGCAGTGGCACAATCTCGGCTTACTACAACCTCTGCCTCCCAGGTTCAAGCAATTCTCCTGCCTCAGCCTCCCGAGTAACTGGAATTACAGGCATGTGCCACCATGCCCGGCTAATTTTGTGGCTTTTTTTGTTTTGTTTTGTTTTGTTTTGTTTTAGTAGAGATGGGGTTTCTCCTTGTTGGTCAGGCTGGTCTTGAACTCTGACCTCAGGTGATTCACTCGCCTCTGCCTCCCAAAGTGCTGGGATTACAGGCGTGAGCCACTGCGCCCAGCCTTGAATATGTAATTTCTGATTGCCTGCTTTTCTCCCCAATGCAAATTATCTCAAATAATGATAATTATTACATATAGACATAATTACTTCAATATGACTCTTTTTCTCATAAAAATAATGACATATTTGAGTCAGGCATAATACATTTTTTCTGAGGTTGGAGTTAGCAGGAAAATGTTATCTTTTATGAATAAATAATTCCCAGATTGGTTGCTACATATCATGATTCAAAAAGTAAAATAATTACCTGGATGTGGTGATGTGCACCTGTAGTCCCAGCTACTCGGGAGGCTGAGACGAGAGGGTCATTTGAGCCCAGGAAGTTGAGGCTTCAGTGAGCTATAATGGCCCCACTTGCAGTCCAGCCTAGGCAATAGAGTGAGAATCTGTCTCTATTAAAAAAAAAATAAAATGTTCTTACTAGAAAACATTATATTTAGAATTTTAGTGATTATTCCATTTATAATATTATCCGTAGCTACCAAAAAAAAGATTATAAGATACAAATGATTTGGTTTACCCATACAGTTACATATTAATTTTCATCATTTAATACAACTTACCCTACACCGTAGCTTATTTTTCAAGTTTCTCTGAACATCTTTGTTGTCATTCACCTCTTTGTCTATTTGTTCTGTAGAGAAAACAAGTGTCATTGCTTTTGTCTTCTCCATCTAGACTTTTGCAGTCCTTAGACTATAGTTCTCCTTAGCTCTATTCAAATAGTGCACTTGCAAGGCGCTGCATTCTTCTCAAAGTCAGCCATGATGCACATATTTATAATTACATACACATATAATTGAATATGATTTTAGAGTCTTGAAAAACTGATCTTCTTTGGCACTATCCTGAATGTTTCTGATTTTCTTAAAGTGCCTGACAATATTGAGTAACAAAGCTTACCATCACCACATTGCACCATTATGTATTATTCTGTCTCCATCAATGCAGTGACATCACTGATACATCATACCAACAAGATTTCTAACCACAACCATTCAGAGCACTAATTAGCATCTATATTGAGAATATAAGATTAATATTACAAACTTGACTTTACTCATCTCTCTTTAAGATTTTGATTTCTGCACAACCATATGCAGAACTCATGTTTGAGAAGGCACTTAAAAGCTGAAAGGCCCAATTATCAGTAATTATAATGCTTGCATGATCAAAATTACAAATTATCTTTGTTGATACAATTAAAAATGAGTAATTTTCTGAGCTTATGTCACTTTTTTATAGTTCTGATTTTCTCTTCTTTCCTATCAGTTGTTTGTACACTGGAGATTTTAGCTCTTTACAGGGTGCTACAATCTGGTTTATTTTAGTCTTCTCTCCTCTACTGCTTTTTCTTCACTTTAATTCATTTATGTGCAAATCAGGGAAGAATTGCTGTAGTATTGAGAATGGTCATTTTAAAAGTCTCTACCTTAAGAGCAAAATTAATATTGCAAAATGAATTTTTGATTTTACAGAAGCATATGGGAATTTAGATCAAATTACATCTCCCATCCCAATCTCCTGCTTCTTCATCATCTCCTAAATGTTTTCCTTTCTATGTTTTTATAATATCTAGGTAAAACTTGTTTAGCATTTTTTATTTAATTATGGACATATTTAGTATGGACTTTTGTTTCTTTGGTATAGTTAGTTACACTTGTTTGCATGATCTACATGTTTTTCAGTCTCCATATATACTTGTTAATAAGGTGAGCAATATTCAGGAATATTTCAGTAGGCAATTAATGATCATAAATTTATTCACATTTCAGTAAATATTTTTCACATGATCAAACAGGATTTTTTGTTTCTTTTTAATTTAAATATGGCAAAATAAGCTAGAGAATCTCAGTGTGAAAACACTGATACTGAACATTCTATTAAAATAGAATAAGTTCGTGTAGGGACATGGATGAAATTAGAAATCATCATTCTCAGTAAACTATCGCAAGAACAAAAAACCAAACACCGCATATTCTCACTCATAGGTGGGAACTGAACAATGAGAACACATGGACACAGGAAGGGGAACATCACACTCTGGGGACTGTGGTGGGGTCGGGGGAGGGGGGAGGGATAGCATTGGGAGATATACCTAATGCTAGGTGACGAGTTAGTGGGTGCAGCGCACCAGCATGGCACATGTATACATATGTAACTAACCTGCACATTGTGCACATGTACCCTAAAACTTAAAGTATAATAATAATAAATAAAATAAAATAAAATAATAAAAATAAAAATAAAATAGAATAAGTTGATAAAAGCTCCTCTGTTCAGAAAAACAAAAGAATGGCATTTTATCTCACATAAATTTAGGATGAAATTTTAAAACATTCTTTTGACTAAGACTTTAATTCTTATATGCATCTAAAATAAATGTTTTGAGTTAGACTCAGTTTATATAGCTTCCTCGTTAGAGTACACATTTTTTTTCTCATCCTCCGAATCTCAAGAGTACATATTTCTGACAAGCTTTTCAATGGTACGATGGATTTTATTTTTCTATCATCAACTTTCTATATTTAACTAAAGCATTAGTATTTCTAGATTTAGTGAAATAGCAAATATGAATTAAAATATTTATTTCTAAACATTAGATCTAATTGTATTTTGATTTGTTTTGATATATTTATGTCTCAGAAGATATGTTTAATGAATTCATTTCATCCTCTCAACCCTCAGTTTTGATAGGTATCCACATTTTTACCATATAAAACTAGACTGGATTAAGGATTTTGCCTAAACCTATACCAATACTCTGAATAAATGCAGGGTTGGAGATAGAATTCAGGTCTTTTAACTTCTAACACACTTTTTTCTCCATTGCACTACAGAAGCCGTAAGGTCATAATGATGATCTTTGTAGAGTAAATAAAATATTTTCCTAGAAATATATATAACAACCCTACTTGATAGTTTATAGCCCAAATGAATATATTTTTCCAATCATGGTTTGCAAAATCATGTTTGCAAACTTACTTTGAAGACTATTTCCTGATTGCCACGGCAGATAATTCGTGGCAAATCAGAAATAATATTTAGTGAGATTAATTATTTTGCACAATATATGTTGTTATAGCAATATCAAAATCATTTAAAACATCAATATTGTATTAATAGAAAACATGTCAATATCTCATTAATTCCTTTTTTATTTTATGTTCCTTTTTATTTTAGAAGCAGTGTTCATTTTTTTCTGAAGTAGAACGCCAGAGCACAGAACACACAGTTCAAGTTTAAATTATTAAATTGTATGCAAGAAATTATTGCCATAGCATAGTCTTGAGGAGAACACCTCTACAGTATTTCTTGATCTAAGAACCTGAACATATGTTAATGAAATTATTAGAGTAAGTTCTATCTCAAAAATTTCTTATTTTATGAATGTTTTCTTCACCTAATAAACAATACTAAAATCCATAACAGCTGTCTGGCAACAGTGTAATTAGAGCTTCTTTTATGTTAGAGATTCCATCTACCTCTGCATCTTATCTAGCTAGATACAGTCTTTCTAAACTTTCTCCTTTATTCCCATGTAGAGAACAAACAAAAATCACACCTAAATTAAAGATCTGTGGTGAAGGGGAAGAGGGGTTGCTATTAGGAGTTTTCCCGGTAAAACTGTAAAAACAGTAATCTGCATTCAGTATTTGTTTGCCTAGTTCATCAAGATATTTACCCTAAAAACACATTTTAATAAAAATTTGGGTAAACTCATGTATCGCAGTAAAATCTTTTATGAATTGGGTGGGCCCTAAAAACATCTGTAGTACGTGATGTGTTTGGTTAGATTCAGCCAAACCGACACCCGTATGCTAAGACTGCATTGTCATTCTGACAGGAGGCAGGCCTCAGTAGTTGCAGTGAGTGCATTTACTAATATAAGGATCCTTCTTTGTAGTGACAACAAAAATGAGATTGTAACTTAATCAAATATGAGTCAGATATAGTAATTCCTGATATTGCAGATGAAAGAGCAGGGTCTTTTCAAGTGCTTGCTACAACTGACTAAATTTGAAGCTTTTTATGTAAAAGTTCTTCTCCCAGATATTTTAAACCAGTATGTTAATTATTTCCTAGAATGAATAATTCTCCTTTTTTGATAGATTTTTGAAATTGTTTTACTTACTACTTACATACTTTGAACAAATATGTTTTTCTAATCCCAGCATTAAATTGAAACAAATATTTAAAATAAGATTGTTGGAATAAAAGTTATAGATAGTCACTTGTTGCTAATAAAAGACATTCCTTGGCAACAGCCACATCCAGCTAACTTTTGCAAGAATTTTTTAAGGGATTAGATTTAGGGGTTAATGTTTAGAATTATTTTTAAAATATAAATTATATTTTAGGCTGTATTTTTGTGATTTTTAAGTGAAAAAAATAAAATGTAGTTGTCTTGTTTATTCTATAGATATCTTAATGACCACTGAACAAATGATCATATTGCCACATGGTCTATCAACTATGGTTACTATGATAGTGAAATAAAGAGGATAGTTTTGCTTGACACCTAAATGATCCAAACAGTTGTTTTTACATGACTTAAATCATGGCTGTATTATTTCATTTTTAAAGAAAATAAAGTATAAAATAATACATTTAAAATACCTGTCAAAGTTTTAAAATATAAGATAGAACCTTCTTTTTTTGCCTTCTTACACATGAATGTACTTAAAGTATTGTTATGTGATCTTGGGATACTTATTTATTTTTGAAATTTTTGTATATATAGCATTTCTGAACTTAGCAAATAATATGTGTAAAGGAATTAACCAAAAATGAAAGAACTGGCATTTTCATATGGATACATATTTTGCTTAAACTAAATAAAATAACTTAGATTTATTTAAATCAGGAATATTTTACGTTGTTGATCATTTTTAAAGTATATTTTGTTCAAATATTCCTAATTTGTTTTTCAGCACACTTGTTTAAGTTCTTGCCTTTCAGGTATACTACAGCGTTATATGAACATAATGTTTTAAAAAAATCTTGGTTGTAGTTTCTAATTTTCACTGCATAACAAATTTGAAACCAAATGTTGAATTTCTCTGTGAGGGTACTTATTTTGCCTACAGTTTCAAATATATTTTCAAATTCATCTCTTTCTTACTAGACTGTGAGCTCCTTGTGGACAAGGATGTTATTTTAGTTATAATGACAACTTTAATATCTAGCAAAGTGCCAGGCATAGAGTATTCCTTTATTGAAATGAATTGATAGATATTGATTATTAAAATGCTACTACAGTATTCTACGATGCAGGCTGAATGTATATTACAGTAATTCTCTGGCTAATTTTAAAAGTAAGACATAGAAAACAAAACACCTGTAGCATTTTCTTTATTTAAAATTGAAACTCTGTTTTGAATCCTTTTTATTTTGTCAAACATTCTATGCAAATATTGAAATATGCAACAGCTAAACTTTATGGTACATATTAATTAGTTTTATTTTCTTTTCAAAATCAGAAATGCTGTATTTAAGCTTCCTGGAAATGTCGACAATCATTTTAATGACCAAAGGTGCTACTTATTTTTCAACATTGACCTTGATCATAAGTGCTTCTATCTGCTGAGCTTTATTTATTGTTTTTGGACAGAAAGTTTGGTGGGAAGGTTGCAATAAAATCAGAATCTCTCTTGTCTGAATTATGCAGTTTAACCCTGTCCATGTTCCTCTGTACTCTATTCTTACTGTATTTTAGTTATTGTTTCTTACTTATCACTAATTTTTACTGCAGGTCTGTGCTGTTTCTTAGAAAGTACATGCATATATATTTCTATAATATGTAAGAAAAAACCTGTATTGCTTATTAAATTAAAATTAAAATAAAAAAATTCATGTTAAATTTTTGAAATGAAATCTATACTACATATTCTT